CAGGTAAGTAGACAGACTATTATTTCCAGAACTGCCAAGTTACATTTATTAAATGGAAGAGCTGGTATATTAATGGGTTCAGCTCATTTTGAGCTCACTGTATTTCCCCTATACCAGGATGCCTTTCTATTCAGAACTTTGATGTCTAAAGTTACAGCAATGGAGATAAAATACATTATTGGCAGGATTGTTCAGAGACTCAAATGCTATCATACATCTATATATGATGTATGAAAGCACCTAGCACAATAACTGGCTCATGGTAGACAAATCATAACTAACTGTACTGTTTTCATAGCAGAGGTGCCTCTAAACGTGAGTACAGATAAGTTAACTATATTGAGATTGTGGAGTGACTCGACGATTTTAACCTCTTGGTCACAGAGAAATCAGGCTGAAGCATTTTACCTTTATAGAATCATAGTATTTTGAAGAACCAAGAAATTGTCAAGGTCTTCTTTTACAGATGAGAAAAATGAAGCTCGGAAAAGCAGTTAATTTGCCCAGGGTCACACATTTAATTATTGCCCGAGCTTGGCTAAGAAACCAGGTCTTCTGACTCCTAAGCCCTTGCCTTCTTCAGGCCACATAGCTGCTTCTTTTCATGATGTGTAGATTAGAAAAGTCAGTGTGCCCCGGGGCCCTTGATTGCACCTTGGTTTCCCTAACAAGGATATGGGATCCCTGCTGACATTTCAGACCTTAAGTTGCAGAGCTCTGCACTTGGATCTTCTTCCTTCTTGTTATATAATCTTACAGTTAAAAGTTTCTAGGAATATTTTTATTACGTGCAATTGGCAACTTCAGTATTTTTTAAAGGGTGTTGGTAGCATTATTTCCGGGAGCTACTTAGCGCTCCGGTTCGGTACCTCGTGGAGAAGACGGGGGAGGGGAGCAGCGAGATTTCCTTGCGGAGCAATATTCCTAGGGTACAGACCTCGTAGCCCGGGCCCGCGACTCCGCCCCGGGAGCGGGCAGGGGCGGGGCGAGCGCTCCAGCTGGCGGGAAGGAGGAAGGGCCGGGCGCGGCGCAGAGGCGGGCGCCTACCAGCCGGCAGCTCCGGAGCTGCCCGCGCCATGTCCGCGCACAATCGGGGCACCGAGCTCGGTAAGGGGCCCGCGGGGCTCCCCATCCCCTCTCCCTCGCGTTCAGCGCCGCCGGGACTAGCGCGGGGCCTGCTGCCGCCCAGTGCCCTGGCTGTGGGTCCCCGAGGGGTTTTCGCTGGGGCGGGAAGCAGTGGCGTCTGGTCAGCCCTCACCCCAAGTAAAGGCCGAACCCGGCACGTTCGCGCCGCTTGTCTTTGCACCTAAGCTTTTACTCTTGTATGCGGAAGGAGTAGGAAAGGGTTAGATTATTATCTTCCTGCCTTTTCGTTCACTCTAGCTCGCTGGTTGGAAAACCCAACAACCCAAAAAACAAAACCCAAAACAAACAACCCCCAAGCAGGTAAAAACAGATAAAAACCTTCTTTCTCCTCCTTTTAATAGAATACTTGTGTAATTTAATGCAGTATTTCCGTAGATAATTTTAACCGTAACCTTGAAGTGGCCGTGCTCGTGGAAAAGTTGTCAGCCGTCTGTGCTCAAAATGTAACACTGCAGATTCATGGGATTTTAGAGTTACAAAGATTTGTTAAAGTACCTGTATTATTTCCCAGTTTTCATCTTTTTTTATATTGTTCAAATACTGGCAAGAAACCTTAGTTCAGATTTCTTTTTTTTTTTTTTTTATTGATCATTCTTGGGTGTTTCTCGCAGAGGGGGATTTGGCAGGGTCATAGGACAGTAGTGGAGGGAAGGTCAGCTGATAAACAAGTGAACAAAGGTCTCTGGTTTTCCTAGGCAGAGGACCCTGCGGCCTTCCGCAGTGTTTGTGTCCCTGGGTACTTAAGATTAGGGAGTGGTGATGACTCTTAACGAGCATGCTGCCTTCAAGCATCTGTTTAACAAAGCACATCTTGCACCGCCCTTAATCCATTTAACCCTGAGTGGACACAGCACATGTTTCAGAGAGCACAGGGTTGGGGATAAGGTCACAGATCAACAGGATCCCAAGGCAGAAGAGAATTTTTCTTCAGATTTCTTAACATGTGAAAAATTTATAATTCAAACAGCAAAACCATGATCAAGAGAAGGTTTAAGCGTCTCGTTTAAGTATTATAGCTTGGATATCTGTGTATCCAGGATCTTTAACTTCTTACCTGTGTGACTTCGGACAAATTAATAACTTTGCGCTTAAGTTTCTTCATCTGTAAAATGGTTATTTTAGTGGTAGTTACCTTATAAGGCCGTTAGGAGATTAAATAGGATACATGTAAAGTAGTTTGGTATATTGTGGACACCTAGTAAGTCTTCAGTATAGATAGTATTAGTATATGGAGTTATGGTTTTAGGGGCTAATTTTGAGAAAATTGGCTGTAAATTATATGTAACACATACAGGTAGGTCCTTTTCGCCCTCCTTAAAAGTGACTGGTACTTAAACAGTCTGCACTTCCAAGAGGTGTTCTGGATTTTTTGTCGAATGGTAAGAGAGTAAATCTATCATTTTAAAGACAGTTGATTTACTAACCTGGTTGATTTTGTTTTAGTCACTGTCCTCTAGCTGATTATGTTTTAAACTCTAGTCCTATCTCTGGAACGTGGTCTTTAGTAATAACGGCATTATTTCTTAGATTGGAATATCCTTGAAGGTGGTGGATATGGGGCAGGTTTGGGGTGGTGTCTTACCTGGGTATTCCCAGGAATATGACCATGTGACTATGCATACATCAAGGATGTGCCCTAAATTTCCCAAAACTTAGACATTTTAAATTTTTCTTTCAAAAAACATAATTGAACCATTTTTAAATTTATTTATTTGCAGTAATTAGAATCAATCACTTCCATTCATTTGTTGAAAAGTAATAGACATAAATAATTGCCAGGTAGAACAATAGTAAATGTGGTTTTTATGCAGCTATCGAAATGATCATAGCTTTGTATTTATTATCTTATTTGTTAAAATCAGATTTTTTTCCTTCACGGGTATTAATCCTTAATCCAAACAGGTTTAAACTGAAATGCTAAAATAAGTTATTTGAATTAGGTACTAGGGAAAAAAATCTTTCAGTATTAATTTATGCAGTATATTAACTGATGATTTTTAAAATAGTTTTCTAATTGAAAGTCTTTTTAATAAACATCGTAACTAATTTCTAAAATAAATTAACATTTTTGCTTCCCTTTTCTTATTACAAAAGGAATTCATGGTTATTGTAAAAATTCTAGAAAATACAGTTAGCACAAAAATGTTGTAATATTATTACTAGTCCAATCACTGTTATTTATGATTTGGTGTATGTACTTCTAGTTCATGGACTTAAAAAAACATTGAGTTCCTTTGAGACTAAACCTGACCCTCATGATTAAAAAGTCTTTAAGGAAAACATTGGCATTTGGATGTATGAAAGATGTTTTCCAAATAGGGAATGTACCCTCTAGCTTTCATATTAGAGGATGGGGCCCAGCATTCTGAGTTTTAACAAATCCTGTGGGTAGTACTGAAGCATACCCAAGTTTGAGAACCAATGGCTTAATGATCTCCAAGGTACTATCAAGTTTTGTACCTAGACTATTATGCCCTATATAGTCTATTAAAATGTACAGATATTCTTCTATTTTATTAGATGCCACTTAACTATTGCCTAAAATGCAGGTGTCACGTGGGTAGTGATCTTTCTTTTGTTCACTGATGTGTCCCAAGTACCTAGAATAGTGTTTGGTACACAGAAGGCCCTCAAAAATGTCTTGAGGCTGGGCATGGTGGCTCATGCCTATAGTCCTGGCACTTTGGGAGGCTCAAGGCAGCCGGATCACTTGAGATCAGAAGTTGGAGACCAGCCTGGCCAACATGGCAAAACCCTATCTCTACTAAAAATACAAAAATTAGCTGGGCATAGTGGCGCATGCCTGTAGTCCCAGCTACTTGGGAAGCTGAGGTACGAGAATCGCTTGAACCCAGAGAGTGGAGGTTGCAGTGAGCTGGAATTGTGCCACTGCACTCCATTGGGCAACAGACTGGAGACAGACTGTGTCTCAAAAAAGATAAAAAAAAAAAAAAAAAAAGAAAAAGTCTGTTGAATGAAGGAATGAATTGAGAGCTGCTTCTTACTTGGGGGAACTGGGGAATCTACCTGGTCCCCGTGTATGGTTGCATGGACAGATGCTGTGAAGCTTGGCACCTTCTTCCTCTTTGTAAGTATTATTAAGATTCAGTTTTGTTACATCCGTCTTCAGAGCTATCTCAAGAAGCCTATAAAGGATGTAGATAGTGTAACTTCCTTGCAAATGTTATCTTTGGAGGCGTCTGGAGAATGCGGGTGTTATTAGATGACTTCTAAGGATCTCCCTGCTCTGTCTCTGTGTGTCTGAAAACTCTTCTGTTCAAAAAGCAACATTTCAAAGATATCTGAAAAATAACCATGATGGGATTTTGTATTTTTTTTCGAGACAGAGTCTCCCTCTGTTGCCCAGGCTGGAGTGCGGTGGTGTGATCTTGGCTCACTGCAACCTCCGTCTCCCAGGTTCAAGCAATCCTCCTGCCTCAGCCTCCCGAGTAGCTGAGATTACAGGTGCCTGCCACCAAGCCCGGCTAATATTTTTATATTTTTAGTAGAGACGGGTTTTTGCCATGTTGGCCAGGTTGGTGGGATTTTTTTATTTTAAGAAGCACATTTATTTAGGTAGTTATTGAGTACCAATCTGTACTGGGTAGTATTACCCTAGGCTGGGGGTACAAGATAATCAGGGATGGTCACTGCCTTCACAGAGCTATTAATCGGTCTGGTTCAGGACCTGGACATCAAGCTAGAGCTACAATTAAATGCAAGTGTGATGTGCAATTATTTTTCATTTATTTTTGTCTAAAATTAGATAGATGTACCTAGACTGTGCTTTAAATGGGTTGTGAAAACAGAATGTCCTGGGCCTTTTGCATTATAATTTTTAATTTCCTTTTAAAAGAACCTATGAATTAGGGATTTAGGGAGCTCATTTTTGGCATTCCTGCTAAAGTATAACTTGGGTACAGAATGTTTCTGATTTGGGTGATGGTGATTTTCCACTGCAAAGTTAACGTTTAATTTTTGGAATGGATATTTATTTATTTATTTGTTTATTTATTGTTTCAATAGAGACCGTGTGTCAGTATGTTGACCAGACTGTTCTCAAACTCCTAGCCTCAAGTGATACTCCAGCCTCTGCCTCCCAAAGTGCTAGGATTATAGGCATGAGCCACCGTGCATGGCCTAGAATGGCATCTTAAACCTCAACAATAGGCAAAGGCTATCTGTTTGCATAATAATTCTTCACCTTATTTAATACCTACTGTGTGCAGACACTGTGCTTAGGTGCTGGGTATAATGATAGTGTCAACACAGAGCTCTAGCTACTTGTAAGGCACTATGCTGAATGCTTGAAATTCTCATTTAGTCCACAATGGCCCTGTGAGGGAGATAGCATGATCCAGGTTTACACACGAGCAAACTGAGGTACAGGGAGTTTTAAGTAACCTGCCGAAAACCAGTTAGGTATAGCTAATGTGGCAGAGCCAGAATTCAAGCCCAGGTGATTTGGTGCTAATAATGCTACATGCTTAAACAACCACACTGTGTCGACTGGTGCTAACTGGGAGCACTACACCCTGATGTCAGAAGAGTCAAATAGATAACTGGTGAATACTGTTAATGTTACTCTTTTAGGTTTGATTTGTCTGTTTAAAACATAAAGGTTACTGTTTTATTGCCATAACCCACATCTTAACCATTGCAGTTTGTTTCAGAGAAGATGCAATTTATCCTGAGGGAGAATGGAAAAGTCCAAACTTTGGTAGATTATGAGAGTAGGGTTCGATGTTAGTGAAGTTTTCAAGGATGGCATGTCAAAACCAGACTTCCTCAGGAACTGCTTCATGTGGATATACTGATGAGCCTCAGAGCATCATGTGATGGTGACCAGGGAGTGACCTCAAGGTGAATAGAGTGGGGCTTTTCTTTGTGTGTGTGGTTTCAGAAAGTGTTTTTCTGTCTGTTTTAGACCTTAGCTGGATCTCCAAAATACAAGTGAATCACCCGGCAGTTCTGAGGCGTGCGGAACAAATCCAGGCTCGCAGAACCGTGAAAAAGGAGTGGCAGGTAAGGGTTCTTCTTGAGCATTCTGTGCCTGTATTTACTTTGTTTTCACTTTTGTTTAAACCAGGCTGCTTGGCTCCTGAAAGCTGTTACCTTTATAGATCTTACTACACTTTCAGGTGATGATACATCTTCCAACATTCAAAGGCTCTGTTATAAAGCCAAATACCCAATCCGGGAAGATCTCTTAAAAGCTTTAAATATGCATGATAAAGGTAATGTTGTTGTGTGTGATCTATGTGGTGTTGAAAGTTGGCTATTCCTATTTTTTCTTGATAGGCATTACTACAGCCGCCGTTTGTGTTTATCCCGCCCGGGTGTGTGATGCTGTAAAAGCACTCAAGGCTGCAGGCTGTAATATCCCTGTGGCATCAGGTAAAATGTGTTGTGGCTTTTGTTGTTATTTTTCTTTCTTCATTTCCTTTCTTAACTCTATTAGTGGCCGCTGGATTTCCAGCTGGACAGACTCATTTGAAGACACGATTAGAAGAGATCAGATTGGCTGTGGAAGATGGAGCTACAGAAATCGACGTGGTAATTAACAGAAGCTTGGTGCTGACAGGCCAGTGGGAAGGTAGGTGCATGCTTTTACCTAAGAGAGTTTCATTTGTAACTGCCTCAATTATTTTCTTCCCCAGCCCTGTATGATGAGATTCGTCAGTTTCGCAAGGCCTGTGGGGAGGCTCATCTTAAAACTATATTAGCGACAGGAGAACTTGGAACTCTTACTAATGTCTATAAAGCCAGTATGATAGCAATGATGGCAGGTAAGTGTTTTATGTTCAAATAATGTTTTCTATTAACATGGAGTTTTTCCTCTTTTTGTTTTAGGATCAGATTTTATTAAGACCTCTACTGGAAAAGAAACAGTAAATGCCACCTTCCCGGTAGCTATAGTAATGCTGCGGGCCATTAGAGATTTCTTCTGGAAAACTGGAAACAAGGTATATTATTGCCAGCAAATCTTTCTTCAGAGAAGATTGTTCTATTCTCTGCCTTCCCATTTAGATAGGGTTTAAACCAGCAGGAGGCATCCGCAGTGCAAAGGATTCCCTTGCTTGGCTCTCTCTTGTAAAGGAGGAGCTTGGAGATGAGTGGCTGAAGCCAGAACTCTTTCGAATAGGTGCCAGTACTCTGCTCTCGGACATTGAGAGGCAGGTGAGTAATCATCTCTGTCTTTGGAATAAATTGATTGTTAATTAAACTCTGCTTTTCCTCACAGATTTACCATCATGTGACTGGAAGATATGCAGCTTATCATGATCTTCCAATGTCTTAAATCAGTCACCAGTTCCAGAAAAGTTCTTTACGACAATGTTTAAAAATTATTTTTCTACGTAATTGCTAAAATTATTTAATTAAAAAATTGGGCAGTAGGTAACTGGCATTCCTCTCTTTAAAATTTCTACCGAACTTAATGGAATGGAAAAAGCAAACTCATCCACATGTGGTACTCATTTCAGGCACATCTGAAATGATCTTAATTACTAGAAGATCTGCACTATTAACTTTGTGAAGAGTTTCTCCTAAAAACTTTAAGTAAAATGTTAATGGTAGCTTTGATAACATCAAATTCTAAGGGAGAAAAAAACAATATTAAACCGCCCAAGCAGTGTGCCCTAGCAGAGGAAAATGCAACATCTCGCAAGCGCTGCTGTAACGACTTCAGGAGTCACTGATTCAGCACTAATTTCCTGCTGTGAAAACTCATCTTTCATTTTTGCCGTGGATAGGCGCTTTTATTAATTGTTGTCCTAATGAAATTTCTGACATTGTCATATACAACGATGAATATCATTAAAATTTTTAAAATAATAAAGTTCCTATAGTTTATTTTTTTAAAAAACTTAAAAATTGTTACAATACATAATGAAAAAATAATCCATTAAACATAAAAAGAGGTTTGATCAGTGAGTCTCTGAATCTCTCTAGTTGATTCCTTGGGT